TCCCAACAGCAGGCATACTTGGAAGGAAACCTCACATGCAAGGCTCCTTCGTGGAGCCCAGAGCCCAGGTCCTGACGGGAGCACATTTTAAGAGATGGACTTGCCGGCGCGGTGGCTCACGCCTGTAATCCTAGCACTTTGGGAGGCCGAGGCGGGTGGATCACGAGGTCAGGAGATCGAGACCATCCTGGCTAACATGGTGAAACCCCGTCTCTACTAAAAATACAAAAAATTAGCCGGGTGTGGCGGCGGGCGCCTGTAGTCCCAGCTACTCGGGAGGCTGAGGCAGGAGAATGGCGTGAACCAGGGAGGCGGAGCTTGCAGTGAGCGCGATGGCGCCACCGCACTCCAGCCTGGGCGACAGAGCGGGACTCTGCCTCAAAAAAAAAAAAAAAAAAAAAAAAAAAAAAAAAAAAAAAAAGAGATGGACTTGGAGCGTGTGCTTTTGTTTTCTATGCTATTCAATGTGTTCACAGCAGGTCCCCTGGATGAGACCACTTAGCCTTCAGCTCCGGAGGCGACCCAGGCCGGCCTTGCCAGGTCCCTCTCCCTGACAGGCGCCCCGCGACAGGGGTCCCACCCCGTCCCTCCGCTCCTCGCCCCCTCTTTTTCCACTTTCCCTCCCCAGCGAGAACGTTCTGAGAGCTAGGAATGTTCTCTAGGAGGTCGCTTTGACGTCCACACCGCGCCTGGGGGATTCTGCGGGGAGCACAGGACCCTGGGACGAGACGCAGAAGTCGCTCCACGCCCTGGGCGGCCTCAGCTCCCGCGACACCGCAGCAACTCAGAACCCAGGCAGGGGCCGGGCAGCCAGCATGCTGCCCCCACGTTCACCTCCAACTCCCACCTCTCGGCCCTCGCCCCAACCCGCAGGACCCTGGCAGCGCACTGGCTGTCTCCGCGGAAGCCCCCGAGGGCCTCGGCGCGGCCCCGCCCCCTGGAAGGTTCCCGACAGGCGCCGCGGGCACCCCGGCCGTGACGTCACGGCAGCGCGCCGGCCGCGAGAGAGGGCCCCGTCGCGACCGCGTCCCCTTGGGTCCTTGATCCTGAGCTGACCGGGTAGCCATGGCCTTGCGGCTCCTGAAGCTGGCAGCGACGTCCGCGTCCGCCCGGGTCGTGGCGGCGGGCGCCCAGCGCGTGGTGAGCGGGCGGCGGGGTGGCAGGGTGGCGGGAATGTGCTGCTGTGTGATTTTGTGTTTTTCAGAGAGGAATTCATAGCAGTGTGCAGTGCAAACTGCGCTATGGAATGTGGCATTTCCTACTTGGGGATAAAGCAAGCAAAAGACTGACAGAACGCAGCAGAGTGATAACTGTAGATGGCAATATATGTACTGGAAAAGGCAAACTTGCAAAAGAAATAGCAGAGAAACTAGGTATGATTTTATGTTACACAGAATGATACCTTATCAGACTGCATCCGACTGTTTCTCTTTTCAGGCTTCAAGCACTTTCCTGAAGCGGGGATTCATTATCCAGACAGTACCACAGGAGATGGGAAGCCCCTCGCCACCGACTATAATGGCAACTGTAGTTTGGAGAAATTTTACGATGATCCGAGAAGCAATGATGGCAACAGTTACCGCCTGCAGTCCTGGTTGTACAGCAGTCGCCTGCTGCAGTACTCAGATGCCTTGGAGCACTTGCTGACCACAGGTGCAGTATTTCTGGGCAGTTAGATCTGTTCTTTTTCAATTTCTGTTTGCCTATGTTTAAACAGGACAAGGTGTTGTGTTGGAGCGCTCCATCTTCAGTGACTTTGTGTTCCTGGAGGCGATGTACAACCAGGGATTCATCCGAAAGCAGTGTGAGTCAGCATTGCAGACCCACTTCTGGGTGAGGTGACAGCGCCCCTTTCTCCTATGTGCCAGGTGTGGACCACTACAACGAGGTGAAGAGCGTCACCATCTGCGATTACCTGCCCCCCCACCTGGTGATTTACATCGATGTGCCCGTTCCAGAGGTCCAGAGGCGGATTCAGAAGAAAGGAGATGTAATGCAGTTTTCAATCAAAGGCCAAGCATCTTTCCCAGTTTGATTTTTCTGCTTCTGTTTAGCCACATGAAATGAAGATCACCTCTGCCTATCTACAGGACATTGAGAATGCCTATAAGAAAACCTTTCTCCCTGAGATGAGGTGAGCCAAACACACGACTGATTTACAGGGCTTACACTGAATTTCATCTTGTTTTTTCTTACAGTGAAAAATGTGAGGTTTTACAATATTCTGCAAGGGAAGCTCAAGATTCAAAAAAGGTAAGAAAATGGTTGAAAAGTTGAAAGTTATTCTCTGTTTAAATTGGAATTTTTCCTGTCTTAGGTGGTAGAGGACATTGAATACCTGAAGTTCGATAAAGGGCCGTGGCTCAAGCAGGACAATCGCACTTTATACCACCTGCGATTACTGTAAGTGCATCTGTGTGGGGGCTGCTGCATGTACTTTTTAAACTTTTGTTGTTGTTGTTGTTAGTTAAGATACAAACACAGTGGCCTGGGCCTACCTGGAGTCGGGAGCATCTGTATCACTGTCTTCCACCTCCACACCTTTCTCACTGGAAGGCCTTCACGGGCAGTAACACGCGTGGAGCTGTCACCTCCTGTGACAATGATGCCTTCTTCTGGATGCCGCCTGAAGGACCTGCCTGAGGCTGTTGTACAGTTACTTTTTTAAATAAGTAAGATGAGTACTCTAAAAATCACGATGAAATGTCTAGTATAGTAAATAACCTAAAGCAGTAACATGGTCATTGATGAGAATATCAGGTATTCTGTACTGTACATAATTGTATGTGCTGGACTCTTCCACGACTGGCAGTGCAGTAGGTTTGTCAATGCCACATCACCGCAGACACGGGAGTCATGCGCTGAGCCACGGCGCTGTGACAGCTGCTGTGATAGGAAGTGTTCAGCTCCACTAGAATCTTGTAGGACCACATTGTATATGTGACCTGTTGTGGATGGAAACGCCATGCTGTGCATAACTGGAAACCGGCAGGAACCTGTCACATGGTACAAACAACATGGGTTTCACAGGAAAGCCACGGGAAGGCTCTGTTGTGCACTCTCCATCAGTATAACTTTGTGAATTTGCCGTAACATTTCCATTTTCCCAAAATTCAGCTTTAGCTGCAGCTGTCAGGTTCCTCGTAGGAAACAGATGGCACATTTGACCAGAGAACAGAAGAGAGTTACGTAAAGGAACCATTGATAAAGAGCAGGGCAGGGTTGAGGGAAGCAACAGGATGGTGAGACACCCAGGCCATCCACAGTGGGAAACTGGCAGTTGAGGGCGGGGGCACTGGGTTTTGGAGTCCAGAGCTGCTGCTGCTGCTGCTATGGAAGAGGCTGTCCAGCATCAGATGGAGCCCGAGGGGGATGGGGAACCCGCATGCAGGGAACCAGCAGAACAATCATCCACCCAGCTGTGCTTGAAGTCAGAGGGCAGTAGAGCCCCTCGGATGCAAGGAGCCAGCCTCTGGGCACAGAGCACCTTGGAGGAATGGTAGAGAGGAGATCTAAAGGGCCAGGTGGAAAACAGCCCCAGACTGTCCACCCAGAGAATGCAGAGGACGGTCGGCATTCACCGTTGTTCCCTGTCCAGAATGAAAACGTGCATCCCTACGTGAAACAGGGGCAGCCACCATGTCATTGTGCGGTGATGACCATTCATAGTCTTGAGTTGGTCACTGCAGGTGTTTTTCATATAAAGTAGAGGGAGAAAGAAACAACCTGCCACAGAATTCCTGGAGTCCCCGCTTCTGTGGTGAGTTCGGAGACCCAAGTTCACTTTGGTAGCTTCCTTGGTTCCCACAGCCTCCTCCCCTCTGCCAGCAGCTCAGCTCCATGTGGTCCTTACCTGGTGCAGCATCCTGAGCCTGTGTGCTGTGGGTTGGAGCCTTGGGGGCTCCCTCTGTGGTAGCTGCCTATCTCTGTTCAGAATAAGATTTATCACAGTGAATGAGGACAGATACGCAGACAGATCAATACAAAAAAAGACATGTTGGACTCTGGAGAAATCCATGCACAGGCTCTTCCTCCTGTGAGGGACACTGACACATTGATTGAGCAACTTTCTCAAGCAGTGAAAAATACAGTAACATATGGGCAGTATTTCTGCCTGGAAAGCCCTTTAGACACTCACTGCCCGTAATTTTTACTGGGGGCTGGTCACGTAGGAATCCTCTGCTTCGCAACTACTCAGGTTCCAGACTCCCAGAAAGAAGGCAGGTGTTCTCCATAACTCCCATCGTACCCTGGTAGGGCTGAGTTTGCTGCCCAGCCTCATTAGCATGGGGCACTTTTTAGAAGCTGAGTTTCCAGAAGCCAACCAAGGGCCAGCCTCGCAAGGAGGCCCTGCCACAGACAGCAGCATAGGCCTGCTCTGTGTGTGGCGAAGGAAAGGCTTTCTGAGAGCGCAAGAGCTGTGCTTTTGGCAGAAAAACTTCAGGCAGGGGAGGCAAATCCGAACCTAGGAGATGTGGTTTTTTACCTTGGGCAGAGCCTGGGATTTTAACAGGACTGAGGTTTTGTAAGAGAGGGGCAAGGGAACTGAGCACAGACAAAATCGCATGTGAGTAGTGGTGAACCATGACGCTTAGTCTGGGTAAGGAGGAAAGTGAAGGAGGGAGGGGTGAGGGGACTGAAATGACAAAGTGGATGAGAGGCCAAAGGCACACCCTCTTGGAAGAGAAAGTCGGGAACAAAGGTTGAATATAGAATCAAATCACCTGCGCTTCTGCCACCACAGTGCCAGGATTAACAGTTGAATGCAGGTTCTTCCAGTCTTTAAATATTTGTGTGTGCATATATTTCTAAATATATCTTGTGTGTATTTTTGTATTCTACTTCCAATATTTTGAGCATGTTCCTGTTTTGTTAAACATTTTAAAATTTGATTTTTTCATGGCTCCCCATATATGCTGCACTTACCATTGATTGAGATGCAAATCAGGGCTTGGCAAACTGTTTGGCCTGTGGGCCAGATCCAGCCGTCAGCTGCTAAGAATGATCCTTAACGTTTTTAAAGGATTGGAAGGAAAAGGAAGGATTATGTGATGGAAACTGTATATAGCTCTCAAAGCCTGGTATTTGCTATCCGGCCATTTACAGAAAAAGTTTTGACTTCTCCGACACTACATAATCTGCATAATTTACTGTTTCTTTAAAATAGATCTCTTGGATTATTTCAGTTTCTTCATGTTCATAATACAGTAAAGAGCATGTAGTACCCCTTCTTGTTCAATTTCAGGTTACTTAAGGTATAAAAGTGGTCAGAGTATATGAACGCATTTTACAGCTATTGAGTTTTTGCAAAATGATTCTCCGGAATATGTGTACCAGTATTCATACTTGGACCTGGTTCTCTGAATTTCCCTATAAAGAATATAATTAAACAAAATGCAAACAAAAACTTTCGATTCTGATACCCATACAAGTATTTGTTTTACTTTGCATTTTATAAACACTAAACTTCAATTTATATTTTTATTGGCTATTTATTTGCTCTTTGTGAATTTTCCCTTCATATTTATTAACTTTTTCGAAGAACCTGGTTTTTGTTTTGATGATTTATCCAGTTGTTTTCTGTTTTATTGATGTATACCCTAGTTTTATTATTTTTTCTCTGCTTTCTTTAGGCTTCACTTGTTCTTTTTCTATAGATTCCTAAGCTTATTGACTTTAGATCTTTTTTCTTTTCTAATATAGTCAGCCCTTTGTATCCCTGGGTTCCGCATCCTTGGATTCAACCAACCTTGGATCAAAAATATTTGGGAAAAAAGCCAATAAAAATAACACAGCAATAAAAAAATAATAAAAATGTAAAAATACAGTATAACAACTATTTATATAGCATTTACATTGTATTAGATATTATAATACTATATTATTGTATTACATTGCATTAGGTATTATACATACTCTAGAGATGATTTAAAGCAGGGGTGTCCAATCTTTTGGCTTCCCTGGGCCACATTGGAAGAAGAAGAATTGTCTTGGACCACACATAAAATAACACTGACGATAGCTGATGAGTTAAAAAAAAAAAAAGGCAAAAAAACTCACAATGTTTTAAGAAAGTTTATGAATTTATGTTGGGCTGCATTCAAAGCTGCCCTGGGCTGAATACAGCCATGGGTTGGACAAGCTTCATTTAAAGTGTGTGGGGAGTGTGTGCATAGTTTATATGCAAATACTGTATGATTTTATGTAAGGGACTTGAGCATCCTCAGATTTTGGTATTAGTGGTGGTCTGGGAAGGAAGCCCTGGACAACAGAAGAATGGTTGCATATGCATCAGTGCTGTCAGTTTCCCTGTAGGTGCTGCTTTTGCTGTATCACACAAATGTGGATAAGTTGTATTTTTATTTTCGTTCAAAATGTTTTAAAAAATATTTTGAGACTTTTTCTTTGACCCACATGTTATTTAGAAGTGTGTTGTTTAATCTCCAGGCATGTAGGGATTTTCTAGGTATCTTTCTGTTGTTGATTTCTAGTTTAATTCTCTTGTGGTCTGAGAATACACTGTGTATGATTTCTCTCCATTTACATTTATTAAGGTTTTCTATGGCCAGTGTTTCCTATCTTGATTAGTGTTCCAATTCAGCTTGAGAAGAGTGTAGATTCTGCTGTTGCTGGAGTGTTGTATAAATGTCAGATCGAGCCGATTGACGGTGGTATTCAAGTCATCGGTATCCTTACTGATTTTCTCTCTGCTGGGTCCATCGGTTACTCAGAGTTGGGGTCATCGGTATCTTTACTGATTTTCCCTCTGCTGGATCTGTTGGTTACTCAGAGTTGGGGTCATCGGTCTCCTTACGGATTTTCTCTCTGCTGGATCTGTCGGTTACTGAGAGTTGGGTTTAAATTTCCAACAGCGCTGGATTTGTCTATTTCTCCCTTGGGTTCTATTAGTTTTTGCATCATATATTTTGAGGTACTGTTGTTAGGTACATAGTTTATTATCTTAGGTTATTATCTTCTTGAAGAATTGGCCGCTTTATCGTTATGTAATGCCCCTCTTTTTCGCTGATGTTTGTCCTTGTTTGAAGTCAGCTCTATCTGAATTTAATATAGCCACTGCAGCTTTCAATTAGTGTGGGCATGGTGTGTCTTTTTTCCTCTTCTATCTCGAGTCTTTAGTTTTCTTGTAGATAGTAAGTAGTAATTGGGTCTTGTGTTTTAATCTACTCTGACAGTCTCTGTCTTTTAATTGCTGTATTTGGACCATTCATGTTAGAAGTGAGCGTGAAGATAATCAAGTTCCATTTTACCATGCTTTTCCCTGTTTTCTGTTTGCTGCATTTGTTGTTTCTCCCTGCCTCTTTTTCTGCCTTCTCTGGATTTCATTGAGCATTTTATAAGATTCTCTTTTATCTTTTCCCTTAACATCTTGATTGTACTTTAAAAAAATGTTTGTAGTGGTTGCTGTGGAGTTTCCAGTATACATTTACAACCCATCTAGGTCTACTTCGTGATGGTGCTGCTGCTCCATGGGGCTGCAGGTACCGACGGCACAGTCTTCTTGGCTCCTCCTGCTGTCACTGTGACATGGCTGCCATTCCTTCCACTTTTTTTTTTCTTTGAGACAGGGTCTTGCTCTGTTGCCCATCGCCCAGGCTGCAGTGGCATGATCTTGGCTCACTGCAGCCTCCCCTTCCTGGGTTCCAGCAGTTCTTATGTATCAGCCTCCCAAGTAGCTGATACTACAGGCGTGCACCACCACACCTGGCTAATTTTTGTATTTTTAGTAGGAATGGGGTTTTGCCATGTTGCCCACCTAGTCACAAACTCCTAATCTCAAGTGATCTGCCTGCCCTGGCCTCCCAAAGTGCTGAGATTACAGACATGAGTCGCCGCACCCGGCCTCTTCCACTTTTTATAAGCTATAAAATCACTCAATTCATTGTTGCTGTTAGTCCAGGAAAGGCCATTGATTTTCAGTTTTTTCTTATTGGAAGGATGGAAATTACAGCTTCCAGCCTTCACCCTTTGGAGCTGAAGCTGGAAGTTCCCTCTTTGTTTTTTAAAACTCTGTTAACATTTTGGACTAGATGCCTATATTTGTGTGTGTGTTTGTAAATTTACCTAAATGATATACTCTATTATTCAAAACTTTGCTTTAAAAAACCTCCACCTTCTCTTTAAACTGCTCTATTGCAGCGGTCCCAAACCTTTTTGGCACCAGGGACCGGTTTCATGGAAGGCAGTTTTTACACAGACTGGGGCGGGGATGGGTGGATGGTTTCAGCATGATTCAAGTGCGTTACATTTATTGGGTACTTTATTTCTCTTATTATTACATTCTTATATATAATGAAATAATTCTACAACTCACCATGATGTAAAATCAGTGGGAGCCCTGAGCTTGTTTTCCTGCAACTAGATGGTCCCATCTGGGGGTGATGGGAGACAGTGACAGATCATCAGGCATTAGATTCTCATAAGGAGTGTGCAAACTAGATCCCTTGTATGCACAGTTCACAATAGGGTTTGTGCTCCTGTGAGAATCTCATGCTGCCCTGGTCTGACAGCAGGTGGAGCTCAGGCAGTAATGCGAGCAGGGGAATCGGCTATAAATACAGATGAAGCTTCACTGGCTTGCTTGCTCACCTCCTGCTGTGTGGCCAGGTTCCTAACAGGTTGCAGAGGTTTGTGGCCCGGAGGCTGGGGACAGGACCCTGCTGAACCGTGTTTTGCTGTTATGTCTGAAATCTCATAGTTAACAGTAGATGTCAACACAGCGTCTGGAAGGTGTTTCGGAAATAATTTGTCTGTTCCACAGCACTTCTGTGGGGCGGGACTCCCTCATTTTACAAGGAGGAGACCATGACTCGAGAGCTCGAGCCTGCCAAGGTTGTGTGACTGTGTGGGGCATCTCACCTCTCGGGCTGCAGGAGCTAGAGCTGCTGCTCTCTGCATCCTCTGTGTGGTCCTGTGCCCTGGGCCATCTTGCCTTCCCTCCTGCCGTCTGTTCAGGCTTGAATCCTGGTGGAACCTTTGACTCCTCTGTCAACCATAATCCTAGCTTGAACCCTCCTTTTTCCCTGCTGACCCCCTTATCCTCCCCAAAGTCACACCCTGCAGGTCAGTGTGCCACTTTCAGTGACTTCTCTCCCTTGTCTCTAACACTGCTGCTCCCCTTGGTGTGTAATCCCCTGGTTCTTGGTCTCTGCTCCTCTGCCTCTTTATTTCTTCATCCCACTCCCACCAGGTTTATTTTTTTAAAAAGTCACAGTGACCCTGTTTTCTCTTTACTTGAATCTTTGAGTGGCCTATCTTCATTTAGTCATAGGTCTGAATTTCCTTTCCCAGAATTAATTCAGAATCCCAGTCTGCCCTGGTTCTGCGTCTTCTACCAGGATACCAGGCAATCTGCCAGGCCCTTCTTCCACCACCACCTGCCCAGTAGTTACCTAGAAATCCTAGCAGTCTTTAAAGCTTGGACGTAATCACCCTTTTTTCTCCCTGACACCTTCCCTTAACTCTTGTAGGCTGTTACTTATATGAATGTATATGGTATCCTTGTTTGTTAGTATTAGCTACTGCTGGGCATCATATGACATCTAACAAACTTACGGAGACAAGGGATTGTGTCTGACTTGACCTCCCTGTGGTAACAGTGTCATTTTCTAAACACAGTGTGAAATGTGTGTTGGTTCGATTCTGCACCATTCATGTAGTTATTTAGTTATGTGCTTATCGGAGCATAGAGAAGGATCCTGTAATTCCCCCATAGTGTATCAATTATAGCATTCCGTTGTTTTAATCTAGCTCACTATGAATGGCTTTGTCCTTTTTTCTCCTGGTATTTTGCCTTTCTTCCTCCCCAAAGATGTTTCATAAGTTTACAATATCAATTGTGTTTATTTTCATTTGAGTACCATTTCTCAATTGAGGGACTCAAGTGATAATTATGACCAATTTTCTAACATAATTATTGTAAACATGCCGCTTACCAGTGACATTCATTTTATCCATAACCTGACCAAATTATTGGTTTAGAACATTTCTGCACCATCTCAGTTACGTGTTGCCAGTGTCTAATTATGTGTATGTGTATAGCTATGCTTGTGCTGAGAGGCAGTAATTGTATTTTTCAGTCTTGTTCATATCCACATCCCTAACTGACTGGCGCCTGCTTGGGCTGGTTTCAGTCCAGTCAGGACCTCCGAGGACACGTCAGGCCTCCAGCTGTGCAAGCTCCTCTCAGACCATCCCTGCTTCTCCAGAGCCCAGACCTTCACACCCACCTTCTTTTTGCTTAATTGCCAAGATTTTTACATGACTCCTGGAGCACGTCTTTTTAACATGAAATTTCAGTGCTACAGAAACTGTAGCATGTGAGTTTGGTTTCAGAAGTACAGTGTTTCAGATAGAACTTTGCAATTCAGGAGAAACTGAAAAATAGGGTTTGGAAATGTTATAGGACAAAGTGTTGACATTCAGTTAATTGGGAAACAGCTTGAGTCATAAAACACTATTTACAATTTTATTCTTTTTTCTGTGTTCCTGCCTTACTCTTGTTTTAAAATACGTGTCCCAGCACCTCATATTGTAACCAAGCTCTAGTATATTTTATATTCTTCTTTAGACAGTGACTTATGATATTAAAAGGATATATTATCCTCAATCAGTTTTGAATTCTTCTTAATGAAACTAAGT